TCTCTGGTGTAGCCTTGGCTCACCGAGGCGCGCAGGGAGTGGAAGTGCCTGAGGATAAAGGTGTACACGTGCGAGTCTGAGATGATGGAATTGCTGCTCAAACTTCGTCCCCTTCTCTGCCCTCAGCAAACTTATTGGGGGTCGGGGAGCGCGTGGGGTGCGAGAGAAGAGAGGCAAGTTAGGATAGGGAGAGCGGCTCTCTGGCCGGTATTTTAACAAAGGGCTGAACTGACTAAGCATGGCCGGGCTGCCTCCCGGTCTCCCGAGGAAGCCCGCTTGCTGCTGGGGAGGGCTGTGCCTCCGCGGCGGTGGCTGTCTCAGCTGGCAGTAGAAATGCTTCCAGCTTAGCCCCGACAACCCCTTTAGGCCTAGGCACGCTCTTTCACAAAACCAGGGGCTGTGAACTCTGTCAAGGTTCCCAGGTCCATCGCAGTTACCAAGGCACAGTAAAAGCTCGAGTCAACTATCAGGCACATCCTGCAAAAGACGAACTGTCTGGACCAGTCCGCGTTTGAGTTTTAATTGAGAATAAATAGGTAGAAAATGCTTCCCTCCTCTCCTTTCACCTTGTATTAGGTAACAATTTCTACCTTAAAAAAGACGGGAGACGAGCGGCTCCGCATTCCGAGTTACTGGGACTTGGAGCAAGGGCCTATTTCAGCGTAGTTTCCGCTTCTTGTCACATGACGGGAGTCAGTGGGCCGCGCCTTCCCACTGCGACTCCCCGTGGGTCCGCAAACCGACACGTCACTCCTCGGCCCTCAACCAAACTGCTTGGGGCACGTTCTTTCCGCGCTCTTGACTCCTACGCGCCGGCCTATGACAGCTCGGCGGGAGCATACAGACCTGCCTCTAGACTGCTAAGTGATAGCTGTAATGACCAATTAAAAACTTGAATCGCGGCCCGGTTTACGCCTCCGGATTTGACAGACAGTTCCGAGACCCTATCGCTCTCCAGAAGCGTCCTATTGGCCTGGAGCCAGCCAACGGGGGAGCGGTCCGGGAGGCGGACCCGGCTCCTGCCAGGGTTGGGTGCGCCGCTGAACGGATGGCTGAGGGAGCCCCGCGGATCGTTTAGGAAAGCCGGCCAGGTGAGAAGGCCGTAGAACGTAACTTGAAAATCACGCAGTGGTGTTAAGTTTGTTCCTATTTCAGGCATTCCAGAAAACAGCTGCAAACCCTGAGAGATATGGCTGGATTGTTGACCTCCTGGAGTAGTTAGGCCTTTATTTTTAGTTGCAAAGTAAGCTTTCCCTTTGGGACTATACTTAAACACAGTAGGAAAAATTCGTTTTCTTTCCCTCTAGATTATCATCTGATGCCATCAAACTGTCTGTGTAATTTAATCAGTCTCTTAAATCAGCATTGTCAGTTACAGAGAAGCCTTGAGACAGATGATTGGAAGCGGGTATAGATCTGAGCAGTCGTTACAGTCTGATATATGGGATGAGAACACAGTGGATCTGTGTTTGGGTACCTCCACCTCTTTTTGAGTGCATGATTGTACCTGCATTAGTTATCAGGTATGCTGTTAGTTGACCCGACAGCCCCATTGAATATCTTGTGGTCTTGACTTTTTCATTTTAGCTGATCGTCGTGTGTTGCCACCCATTCATGTCAAGATGACTAAGTTTGGATTTTTGCGATTGTCCTATGAGAAGCAGGACACACTTTTGAAGCTTCTCATTCTGTCAATGGCTGCTGTATTATGTGAGTGTGCATGTGAACCTCTCTTTCTTTGGCCAATAAAATATTAACTCTCTGGTTTTTGCAGCCTTCTCCACTCGTCTGTTTGCTGTCCTGAGATTTGAAAGTGTTATCCATGAGTTTGATCCGTGAGTACCTTTGCTTGATCTGGTATTATTTCAAATTTACAACAAAGTTTATTTCTTGCTATAGGTACTTTAATTATCGGACTACCAGGTTCCTGGCTGAGGAGGGGTTTTATAAATTCCATAACTGGTTTGATGACCGAGCCTGGTACCCTTTGGGACGAATCATTGGAGGAACAATTTACCCAGGTGAGGAGACCAGATGTGTTTTTTTTTTTAAACAACCTAATGGAGTTTCTTCTTCCTGTTACAGGTTTAATGATCACCTCTGCTGCAATCTACCATGTACTCCATTTTTTCCACATCACCATCGACATTCGGAATGTCTGTGTGTTCCTGGCCCCTCTCTTCTCCTCCTTCACCACCATCGTCACGTACCACCTTACCAAAGAGCTCAAGGTGAAGGATTTGGGGTGACAGGAGGCTTGGGAGTTAATGTCTTATTACCCTTTTTTTCTTACAGGATGCAGGGGCTGGGCTTCTTGCTGCTGCCATGATTGCTGTAGTTCCTGGATATATCTCCCGATCTGTGGCTGGCTCCTATGATAATGAAGGTAAGACTTTTAAAATGCTGAAGAAGATCATCCTTGTTGAATTTTTGGTGTGTCCTTTCTGCAGGGATTGCCATCTTTTGCATGCTACTCACCTACTACATGTGGATCAAGGCAGTAAAGACTGGTTCCATCTGTTGGGCAGCTAAGTGTGCCCTTGCTTATTTCTACATGGTAACTTTTTCTACATGTTTTCAATTTTTAAACAGAGGAACTGTTTTTTTCTATTCCATCATAGGTCTCGTCATGGGGAGGTTATGTGTTCCTGATCAACTTAATTCCTCTCCACGTCCTCGTGCTGATGCTCACAGGCCGTTTCTCTCACCGGATCTATGTGGCCTACTGTACTGTTTACTGCCTGGGCACTATACTTTCTATGCAGATCTCCTTTGTGGGTTTCCAGGTGAGCCCTTGACTGAGTAGGGTTTTCAGCTTTAGTATTAACATACATATCCTTTTACCTACAGCCTGTCCTTTCATCAGAGCACATGGCAGCCTTTGGGGTCTTTGGTCTCTGCCAGATCCATGCCTTTGTGGATTACCTGCGCAGCAAGTTGAATCCACAACAATTTGAAGTTCTTTTCCGGAGCGTCATCTCTCTGGTAGGCTTTGTCCTTCTCACCGTGGGAGCTCTCCTCATGCTGACAGGTAGGGAAGGCTCACAGCTTTTTTCCTTTTTTGTGTGGAATATTTATTGCCTCTTTGCTGCTAGGAAAAATATCTCCCTGGACGGGGCGTTTCTACTCGCTGCTGGATCCCTCTTATGCTAAGAACAACATCCCCATCATTGCTTCTGTGTCTGAGCATCAGCCCACAACCTGGTCCTCATACTATTTTGACCTGCAGCTCCTCGTCTTCATGTTTCCAGGTATGTGGCCTCGTGTTCTGAAATGGCCTTGTCAGCTGCTTATTTCTCCTTCCCTCTTTTGTAGTTGGCCTCTATTACTGCTTTAGCAACCTGTCTGATGCCCGGATTTTTATCATCATGTATGGTGTGACCAGCATGTACTTTTCAGCTGTAATGGTGAGGATGCCCTCAGTCTGGTAGACTTTTTCATTAGACTGATCATGCTTCCTGTCTCTGTTAGGTGCGTCTAATGCTAGTGTTGGCACCTGTTATGTGCATTCTCTCTGGCATTGGAGTCTCCCAGGTGCTGTCCACATACATGAAGAATCTGGACATAAGTCGTCCAGACAAGAAGAGCAAGAAGCAACAGGATTCCACCTACCCTATTAAGAATGAAGTGAGAAGCAATGTTAAGAGTAGACTTGGGAAAACTACACAATTAATTCTTTTTCCTTGTTTAGGTGGCAAGTGGGATGATACTGGTCATGGCTTTCTTTCTCATCACCTACACCTTTCATTCAACCTGGGTGACCAGTGAGGCCTACTCTTCTCCGTCCATTGTACTATCTGCCCGTGGTGGGGATGGCAGTAGGATCATATTTGATGACTTCCGAGAAGCATATTATTGGCTTCGTCATAATACTCCAGAGGTGAAGATTTGGGAGGGGTGGGAATTGTGGGTCTTGTTATTTCCATTTCCCATTCTACTTTCAGGATGCGAAGGTCATGTCCTGGTGGGATTATGGCTATCAGATTACAGCTATGGCAAACCGAACAATTTTAGTGGACAATAACACATGGAATAATACCCATATTTCTCGAGTAGGGCAGGTAAGATAAAGGGATGATCTTTGAGTGTTTGGTTGCTCTGAGAATTGTACATTTGTTTTTCCAGGCAATGGCGTCCACAGAGGAAAAAGCCTATGAGATCATGAGGGAGCTCGATGTCAGCTATGTGCTGGTCATTTTTGGAGGCCTCACTGGGTATTCCTCTGATGGTAATATACTTGATTCTGTTTCTAGCTGCAGGATGCAGCAGTTCTTTTTTTTTTTTTCTCCTAGATATCAACAAGTTTCTTTGGATGGTCCGGATTGGAGGGAGCACAGATACAGGCAAACATATCAAGGAGAATGACTATTATACTCCAACTGGGGAGTTCCGTGTGGACCGTGAAGGTTCTCCAGTGCTGCTCAACTGCCTCATGTACAAGATGTGTTACTATCGCTTTGGACAGGTTTACACAGAAGCCAGTGAGTGACTCATAATAATATTAATAACAGTAAAAGAAGTGTGTTCTTTTTCATCCCTCTCTAGAGCGTCCTCCAGGCTTTGACCGTGTCCGAAATGCTGAGATTGGGAATAAAGACTTTGAGCTTGATGTCCTGGAGGAAGCATATACCACAGAACATTGGCTGGTCAGGATATACAAGGTAAGCAGATGCTATACGTCTCAGAAAGCAACGTAAATATTAAACTGACATCTTTATGTTGCAGGTAAAGGACCTGGATAATCGAGGCTTGTCAAGGACATAAATGTCACGTCCAGCTCTGATATGCTTCGCACTGAGCACATCACATTTAGGACGTTGAAGATTTTTTTTTTTTTTTTTTTTTAATATGCAGTTTGTAAGAACAAAACTGGATGGCATCAGAATTGTCTGGAAGTTTTGTCTTGGGCAGTATGGGCTGGGCCAAATGAAATGATTTTTATAATTCTAAACAGGTTACCAAATGAAATGTCATGGCTTTACTTTGGTCAATTAAAGGGGGGAATTTTTTTAAAAAATGTGCCTTATTTGTTTTGACTTATAACTGATTTGAGGGAGGCAAAAGCTATGCTAGGCTGCCAGAAGGACATAAGCAGACCTTGTCCATTCTCTTAGCTCCCTAAATTAGCCAAATAGAGACTTCTTTCTCAAATCAGGAAAACTATCAAAGACCAATTCAGATCCTACATTTACAGACAGTTTTGTCATAACCCTTTGCATTGCAGCACCTAGTACAATTCCTTGGAAACAGCGTGGCTCAATAAATTTTTATTGAATGAATAAATGTGGGACCAGAAGAGTGCTAGAAGAGTGCCTTTCTGGGCTACTATGTCTCTGTTCTCAATGTCTTTTATCCTTAGACGCTCTTTGACTTTATAAATCAGCAGTTTTGAAGACTCAAGACAAACAGTGAAATTATTGGTTTATCAATGGAGAGGAAGAAACTCTTCCAGCATTACATATAGAGCTTGATGGTCAGTAGGTGTTTTTGAATCAGCTTAAATATAATCATACATATCAATTTGAAATGGAGCTTTTCAGTACTCTCACTTATTCATGACACAGGAATGACCCTTTACTCAAAACTCTTGTGGTTGTTCAAAGGTGAGCTTCTTTTTCCCTTAGTCTTAGCCTATGTGTTGCTGTTGTATATTGTTACCAAGTTCAACTACCTAATTTTGAAGCTCTTTCCAAATAAGATACAAATTAAAAGGGGAAGCATTGCCAGTAACAGGTCCCTAGAGAGCAGTGCCAGCCTGCCTGCAAGAAAAGAGGAGAAACTTCTTAAAAAGTTTTAAGCCTGGGCAACATAAGGAGATTGTTTCTATGAAAAATAAAAATTAGCCAGGTATGGTGGTGTACACCTGTAGTCCCAGCTACTCGGGAAGATGAGATTGGAGGATCACTTGGGCCTGGGAGGTTGAGGCTACAGTGAACTGTGATTGTGCCACTGTACTCCAGTCTGGGCGACAGTGAAATCTTGTCTAAACAAAAACAATTTAACTGGGAAGCACAGTGGTCCTTGAGGACATTTAATATCAGGACAAAGAGCCTATGAATATATCACTGATGTATATAAACCCTAAGGCGTTAATAAAAGCTAACTGTTTAGTGTTATCCATTTAAGGGAACAGGAGGAATTGCATAACTTTTAGATTAGTCATAGTGGTGCTCCTAAGGGATATGCTGTTGTATATTTGTATAGCCAGGGCACTTAGCCTTCCAAACCAATTTATATACCATGTTCTTCAACTGTGGGTGAGATTTAGCCTCAAGATTTGATTTACTATATGTAAGTACATTACTTGATTTCTATAAAGAATCTTTAGTGGAAGAGGTTATTCTGAATTATTTATCAATATGATTAATACCAGTTAGAAATTATTAATGATCTTCCTTTATACTATACATAGGATAACTTTTAACTTGTCGCTACAGTTGTTGCTCTGAGGATCTTAATTTTGTTACTTTCTAGGCTACATGAAGCTATCTTTTTAAAAAGTGTACTCTTCATTTTCACTGTTATTGTGTACTTAGCATAAAAAACTCAAATCTAGGCCAGGTGCAGTGGCTCATGCCTGTAATCCCAGCACTTTGGGAGGCTGAAGCATGCGGATCACTTGAGCCCAGGAGTTCAAGACCAGCCTGGGCAACATGGCTAATGAACACTAAGCATAGTTTTGATGTCTTTCATATTAAAGACTTTCTCAAATTCTTGCTAGTCTGCTCCTCTTTAAGAGTGGGACCCTAGGCAGGGCGCAGTGGATCATGCCTGTAATCCCAGCACTTTGGGAGGCCGAGGCAGGCAGATCACTTGAGGCCAGGAGTTTGAGACCGGCCTGGCAACGTGGGAAAACTCTGTCTCTACTAAAAATACAAAAATTAGCTGGGTGTGGGGTACACACCCTGTAATCTCAGCTACTGGGGAGGCTGAGGCATGAGAATTGCCCAGGAGGTGGAGGTTGCAGTGAGCAGACATCATGCCACTGCACTCCAACCTGGGAGACAGAGCAAGACTGTCTCAAAAAAAAAAAAAAAAAAAAAAAAGAGTGGGACCCAAAAAAGCTGATTGAAAGGT